TTTTTTTGTAGGGACGGGTCTCACTATGTTGCCCAGGCGGGTCTTGAACTCCTGGGCTCATGTGATCCCCCTGCCTCAGCCTCCCAAAGTGTTGGGTTTACAGGTATGATGAGCCACAACGCCTGGCTGACACACTTTTTTTTTTTTTAAATGCAATTTCTGTTTAGACCTTGACACCTGTTGATATTACTAGTCACTATGGAAAGAAGTAAAAACAGTTGCTTAAGATGCTCTAACACTTTTTTCCCCTGTAGAAGCCAACATGGAATACAACATGAAAACTGTCTAAATGGGAACCTTCTAATATAGCTCATTGTATGCCATGCATTTCCACTCCATTTCCACTATGTTGGAACTGACTTCTGCTTTCCTACTTAGCCATTAGGCGACTTAGTTGCCTCTAGGCAAGTAACTTCTCTGAAATGTTTCATTTTTCATGAAGTTTAAAAAAAAAAAGGTGAAGGACTTTAGAGAGCTTTGAACCGAATAAGGTCTATCAGACATCTTGAAAAGCTTTTTCTCCAGACGACGCAGAAACAGGCACACGGGGTTCTGCTTTCCCCACCTCCCACCCCCAAGCCCAGGTCCCATTCTTCTCACTTTCAATCCTCATTTGGGCTCCTAAAGGAATAGCAAAGAGAGTTATTTTATCAATACCAGCGCTCCTCTGTCCCCAAATCCAGCTAGGGAAGGTTTCGGAGGCCTCAGCTACTTGAGAGAGGGTAGAGACGATCCTTCCTCGCCTATCTACCCAGCCACCCACCCCTTCCCAGATGTAGCGTCCGGGCCCCAGACCAAGCGCGTGCTTGGAGCTCTCCGGTACAGTGAGGCGCGCGCTTGCCTGGCTAGGGTCCCTGTGAAGGAATGGGATCCCGAGGTGCTTGCCAGGACCGTAGCAGGCGGAAGCTGCTGGCAGCGCGAACGGGCGGCTCCCGCCGGCGTGGGTGGGGGAAGGGCGGCAGCCACACCCGGAAGTCGGTCCGGGAGGGAGGGGGAAATCTGAGGGAACGAGGCTTCCGGTGGCGCAAAGGGTGTCGGGAGCGGCTTCCTGCAAACCTTCCCTGGCATCTGGAGGGACCACCGTTGCCGCGTCTTCGGCTTCCACGATCTGCGTTCGGGCTACGCGGCCACGGCGGCAGCCACTGCGACTCCCACTGTGCCTGGCTCTGTCCATATTAGTTCCCAGGCGGCCGTCGCCGTTCCAGCAGCGGCAGCGGCAGCGGCAGCGGCGGACATGTTGTGAGGCGGCGGCGCGGGTGTCTGAAGGATGGTTTGGCCGAGGCGGCGGCAACGGCTGCTGGCGGCGGCGGCAGCGGCAGCGGGGCCTCGGGCTCTATAGAGCCGAGCCCGCTGGGTACCCGCCCGGTACCGCGGCGAGGCCAGTGCCCCTGGATCTTGCCTCTGCTCCGACGCCGTTGGGGACCAGTTAGGCGACAGCGCCCGCCCCTCTGAGGAGACACGAAGGTGGTTCCCCAGCCGCTCAAATTTCCGGACCACCGCGCTTTCCCCTCCTCAGCCTGGGCTGTGCTCTCTCTAGAATCCTCGGGCCCCCACTTTCTTCCCAAACTCATCCTAAATCTCTCACACACGCGAGTGTTCCCAGCCCTCAAGCCAGCTGCTCCTCCGTTCATTTTCTGCACCCTCTTCGCAAAGCACCCCCCGGGATCACTCTCCGAGGGCGACTTTTTGAGAAATCTCGGTGGAGTAGTGGACCAGAGCTGGGGAGTTTTTAAAAGCCGGGGCGCGAGAAACAGGAAGGTACTATGGCTTCCTCGTCTGGCAACGATGATGATCTCACTATCCCCAGAGCTGCTATCAATAAAATGATCAAAGAGACTCTTCCTAATGTCCGGGTGGCCAACGATGCTCGAGAGCTGGTGGTGAACTGCTGCACTGAATTCATTCACCTTATATCTTCTGAAGCCAATGAGATTTGTAACAAATCGGAAAAGAAGACCATCTCACCAGAGCATGTCATACAAGGTAAGTCGTGTGTGAGAGCTGGTTTGAATGAGCCTTTCATATTTTAATATTTTCATTTCTCTAGCACTAGAAAGTTTGGGATTTGGCTCTTACATCAGTGAAGTAAAAGAAGTCTTGCAAGAGTGTAAAACAGTAGCATTAAAAAGAAGAAAGGCCAGTTCTCGTTTGGAAAACCTTGGCATTCCTGAAGAAGAGTTATTGAGACAGCAACAAGAATTATTTGCAAAAGTAAGTAATTTATTTAAATTATTTTCCTCTGATTGTTATTTTTTTTTATGTTTTGGGTGTTTAGGCTAGACAGCAACAAGCAGAATTGGCCCAACAGGAATGGCTTCAAATGCAGCAAGCTGCCCAACAAGCCCAGCTTGCTGCTGCCTCAGCCAGTGCATCTAATCAGGCGGGATCTTCTCAGGATGAAGAAGATGATGATGATATCTGAAATTCACCAGCTGAGTTTCTATTTCTTCTATAAATGTTTTTCCCTGCACAACAAAAACAGTGAAAGAAATGCTTATCTGTAATTTTGTATGCATCTTGGTGGACTTGTCATTGGTATTCTAGGGATGTCTGCTATTAAGTTTCATCTATTGTGTGCTATACATGTAAAAACTGTCTCTTTGAACTATTGAAAATTTAAGGTTCAGTATAATATCAATTTTGAATTTTTAATGGTGTTTATGAAATTTTAGATAGCAGCGAGTCCTTCGTTTGATCAATAAACAGTGTTACAGATAACTTCAAGTTTATAAAAATACAGTGAAATTTCTACAAAGCTCTAAATCTGCATTTGCATTTCCTCTGCCCTTTTAACTAAACTAAAACTTGTGAATTTTAAATTATTAAGGGGGGGGTGCTGTGTGAATCAGTAGACATTGGATTGGGTTGGTGAAAGAGTTCAGTTCTGTAGTATCTGAATTTGTCTTTTAAAATGAGTACATATATAGGCAATAAATATATATGCTCAGATCAATATACTTGTTTAGAAAAACTTCAAGACATTCAAAAACTAGGAAGGAGTATGTTTAATAGTATTTGTATAAATTTGGTGGTTATGTTTTTTTATTTTGTTTCTGTTTTGTGTAGAGGTAAAAACTATAGTTTTATTACAGCATAATTCATTTTGAGCTCCACTATGACATTTCAAAGACTGCCCAGTTTGGAAGTCTGTCATGATTTTTACTCTTTCACTCCAATTCAGTAATTGTTGATAGTATTACTTACCTAGTCCATCCATACTCATATTATTCAAATATATAGGTGGTACTTTTGAAACAATTACATTGGTTCTCTTGGTTTAACTGAGGTTTATGAATATTCAAACCTTTGCTGGGGGAAAGAAATGAAAGTTAATGAGCATGCTTGCTATGAGAGAGGGATTTTTAATTTAACTTGTAGTTATAGTTTACTTATTGTTTTTAGAATTACTTTTACATTTTCCCAACTAGATGGCCTAGAGTCCAACATTACCTTTTGAGATGACATTATTGTCTCCATAATTGAGTGATAGCTTTAAAAAAAAGATTAGTTTTGCTTAAGAAGTTATGTTACAACTGATCAGCCCTATATGAATTAACTGATCAGCCCTATATGAAACATAAGTTGTGTTATAACTTATCAGCCGTATATGGAACATAAATAGTTTCTACCTGCTTGTTAGAGAAGCTTTAATTTGGTTCTAATAAATACAGTATGGTAGTGTTTATAGGAATCCAGGATGTTGAAGAAATGGCATAATGTCTATATTTTGGAAACAGAAAGGAAAAGTCACTTAAGATAGTATTAAGTAATTAAATTCCTATGTCAGTTGCCAAATCTTTTAAACTTATGTATTCACCAAGCCCAAAAATAGATTGTGGCTCCCAGGATTCCAATTTTAATTGGAGAGCTAAGTAAGTAAAGTTTTATAACTGTTAGGTTTCTTAATGATCATATTTTGCAGTTTTAGTAAAAGGGAAATATTGTTATACATTTATTAAATATACTTCCCCCATGAAGTGAAAAGGTTAATTTTGCTGAATGTTTTAAGTTGAAGTTACTTCATGGATGTCATACCCATGAAGTGCATTTGGATGAGATAGAAGAAATTGTTTTTTAAAAAGTTTAAGTACCAAAGGTAGTCTAGTCTAGAACGATAAGTTAATACGTGTTGGCTTTTCTAATTTGTACTGTAACATCCTTATACTTTCTATTTTAAGTATATCTGTTTCTTAAGTAAACAACTTAGATATTTTCCACACCTTTTTTTTTTTTTCTGATGCAGAGTTCAGGTTAATATTTTACTGCATCTGATAATGTATTATACGTTTGAAGCCTAGTGACTTTTCATTTTGACATTCTTGTGATTTCATATGCTGTATTCTTCAAGCAATAAAATTGTGATGTGTTTTATAAATGGTTTTTATATTTAATGTTCTATAGAGAGATTTCTATTATTACCATTTTTACTATTTTCAAGAATCTTAGGCCCAAAAGACATTTTGGTCATTTGGTATGTAGTACCTGCCTTTTGTTTTTGTTTACTGTTATTTCAAAAAATGTGGTTTTACTTGTATTTTTATAATTTACAGTCCTAAGATCGAGGCATAACAAAGCTTACTTATGCAATATTTTATTTTTAGGTTTTTTCTTTTTTTTTTTTTTTTTTTTTTTTTTTTAGCATTTAAGAGTCACTATTATGTTTTGCCAGTTAAAATTTTTTAAATCTTTTGAAGAGAGAAACAAAATCTTCAGCGTTCTTGAGAAATAAAATTATTGTTCAGTAAGTATTTTTCCATCCCCTTGAATATATGTTATATATTCTTTTTCGGCAGATTATCAGATTAGTAAGTGTTTAAAAGGCATCAGTTTTTAAAACTGCATATACCACACACACACAAAACAGTACACAAATAAAGGTTTTCACAAATTAAACAAACTCACATACTAGTCTTCAGATCAAAACACAGAGCATTATGTGTACCCCAGAAGCCCTCCTCTTTCCCCATCTTAACACTGTCTTCTTTCTTGCTGAAAGTTACTATCCTGACTTCTAAAATCATAGATTAGTTTTGCCTGTTTTTTATTTTATGTAAATGTAATCATACATAATACACTTTTTTTCATTCATCATTTTTGTGAATATTTTAGTTTCTTGTTGCCACTGTAACAAACTACCACAAACTTAGTGACTTAAAACAACACAGATTTATTCTTTTATAGTCCTGGAGATCAGAAGTCCAAAAATCAGTTTCATTAGGCCTAAATCAAAGTATCAGCAGGGTTGGCTCTTTATTGAGGTTGTGAGGGAGAATGTTTTCTTCCCTTTTTTGGCTTCCAGTGACGGCCTGTATTTATGGGCTTGTGACCCCTTCCTCTCTATGATCAAAGCTTGCTTTTGTCATTATATCATCTTCTCTTCTGTAGTCAGATCTTTCCCTGCCTCTAAGTTTAGGGCTCACCTGCATAAAGCAGGGATAATCCCCCTATCTCAAGATCCTTAATTTAATCACATCTGCAGAATCTCTTTTGCCATATAAGTGACATTCACAGGTTCCAGGGATTCATACGCTGGCTATCTTTGGAGGCCGTTATTCAACCTGCCAAAGTGAGATCCATTCTTATTGTTGCATGTATTTGTAGTTCATTCATTCTCATTGCTGTATAGTCTTCCGTTTGTTTATCCATTTTTCATTACATCCAAAAGTTATTCATTCTCCCATTAATAGTCTTTTGAGAATTTTTCAATTCTGAGCTATTATGAATAGTACTGTGTAGAACATTCTTATACATGTCTTTTGGTGAGTGTATACATTTCCATTGAGTATAAACCTAAGAATGGAATTGCCAGGTTGTAGGGTGTGTATATTTTCAGTTTTAGTATTTACTGTCAAACAGTTTTCCAAAGTGACTGTAAGAAGGCACCATTTTAATGTGTAGCATAAAAATGAATTACGCTAATGATCTTAGTGGGTTGAATTTCTCGAAACACCTAAATTGTACCAAATGAGTTATATTGCAGCAGGTATGTTGTTAATTTCATATAACAGGAAAATAAGAGCAAAAGTAATTGCCCTTATTAACTGACACATTAGTATTACATACTCATTAGGTTATTGCTCCTTAGAAAAAATGCAAATTTTAAGTAATCGTAAGTAGTATGTTGAATTAGTATGTTGTGGGAAAATCTGTGATTTAATTTTTTAATTGAATTTTAAATTTTGGGTTATAACCTCATTAAAATGCATGATATTTCCTTATATAGGTTTCTAAATTATGTCTGTCCAACTCATCTATATCCAAATGGCCATTAGGAAGAATTATCCAATTCAGATGGCATAGGCACTGCCTTCCAATTTCTTCATTTGTATTTTTTTGTTGCTGTTTTCTTTTTTGCCTCTGTCCCCAACAATTTGACCACAAGTCCTACCCCACCTCCTCTGTTTTTCACCATCCCCCAGGATATAAAGTGTCATGGTTAGGATCGGCCAGGGTGAAGAGAATGATAACATAAGTAGCCTCCTTTCACCTAAAGTATTACCACTGGTTCTTATCCTATTTCCTCAAAATAAATGAGAAGAGAAAGTAAGGAATAAGAGGAAGAAACTTTTTTTTTTTTTTTAAAGAAACAGGGTCTCACTATGTTTCCTTTTTCTTTTTTCTTTTCTTTTCTTTCTTTTTTTTTTTTTTTTTTTTGAGACAGAGTCTTGCTCTGTCACCCAGGCTGGAATGCAGTGGCGCGATCTCGGCTCACTGCAAGCTCCGCCTCCCGGGTTCACGCCATTCTCCTGCCTCAGCCTCCTGAGTAGCTGGGACTACAGGTGCCCGCTAGCACGCCCAGCTAATTTTTTTTGTTTTTTTTTAGTAGAGACAGGGTTTCACCGTGTTAGCCAGGATGGTCTCGATCTCCTGACCTCGTGATCCACCCGCCTTGGCCTCCCAAAGTGCTGGGATTACAGGCGTGAGCCACTGCGCCCGGCCTATGTTTCTTAATATAGATTGCAGTGGCTAGATTACAGTGACTATTCACAGGCATAATCATAATGCACCATAGCCTCAAACTCCTGGGCTCAAGCAATCCAAAAGGAGGAAACTTTTAACTTATGATCAGTTTCTACCATAAATCAAGCAACTTAGAAAAACCTTAGAACAGGGTTTCTCAAACCAAGCATTGTTAGTATTTGGGGTTGGTTAAGTCTTTGTTTGTGGGAGCCTATCCTGTGCATTGTAGGATTTCTAGCAGCATAATTGGCTTATGCCCACTTGATGTCATTAGCACCACTCCCCACCCTACTTCCAGTTGTGACAACCCAAAAATGTCTCCAGACATAGCCAACTGTCCCTGGGTGTTGCGAGTATAGGAGGCAAAATTGCACCCTGTTGAAAACCACCACCTTAGATCATCTAGGTTTTACTTTTAGGATAAGACACTTGAGGGAAAGGCTGTGAAACTGAACCTCTGTTAGAAGCAACACACAGTATCACTGCAAAAAGACTAAAAGAAATAGGTGATTTGGAAAGAGGAGGCCCAGGATTAAAATATGTTTCCAAGAAAGTCAAATCTTACAGGAGACTCTTGACTTCACATCTGCTGATCCCTTTACCCGATAGGACCTAGAGCAGCCATTATAAATCTCTGTACCTGCTTGCTGCTTTTCTACCTCATTGTTAGCCACACCCAGTTTGAAACAGATGAGGTATGCTATTTCATAACTAGTACATCTTTTAATAAGCATTTTTTATTGTGATTAAATATGCATATCGTAAAATTCACCACTTTAACCAGTTTTAAGTGTTCAATTCTGTGGCATTAAGTATATTCATACTATTGTGCAACCACCACCACCATCCGTCTACAGAACTCTTCATCTTCCCAAACTGAAATTATGTATTCATTAAACAATAACCACCCATTACCTCCTCTCTCCTCAGCCTCTGGTAACCAGCATTCAGTCTCTATGAATTGACTACTCTGGATATCTAAATGGATTCATTCTTATTTCATTTACCATAATGTCTTCAAAGTTCATTCATGTTGTAGCATGTATTAGAATTTCTTTCCTCTTAAAGGCCAAATATGCCGTAGTATGTAAATACCGTATTTTGTTTATCAGTTCATCCATTAATGGACACTGGGTTGCTTCTGCTTTTTGGCTATTGTGAATAATGCTTCTGTGAACGTGGGTATACAAATAACTGTTTGAGTCCTAATAGGCTTGTTATTTTTGAGTGCACAGATCTGTATATTCGCAATTGAAATAGGGAAAGTCTTTATATTCATATAAAGATAATTTATAATACAATAAGTCCTCAATGTTGTTGATAGGTTCTGGGAAACTGCGAGTTTAAGAAAAACAACATATAATGAAATCAATTTTACCATAGGTGAACTGATATAAATAAGAGTTAAGTCCCTATGGCATATATTTCTGGTTACAAAAACACTACCAAATTTCTAATAAAGACCCAAAACACTTCTAAAATTAAACATTGAGATTAATATGAGCTTTATATACATTTAAAAAGGATAAAAACAAGTAAGAATTGGCTGGACATGGTGGCTTACGCCTGTAATCTCAACACTGGGAAGTCGAGGTGGGCAGATGGCTTGACCTCAGGAGTTCGGAACCAGCCTGGGTAATATGGTGAAACCCGTCTCTACAGAAAAATTCAAAAATTAGCCAGAGGTGGTGGCTTGCACCTGTAGTCCCAGCTACTCGGGAGCCTGATGTGGGAGGATCCCTTGAGCCTGGGAGGTCGAGGCTGCAGTGAGCCATGATCACGCTACTGCACTCCAGTCTGGGCAACAGAGCAAAATCCTATCTCAAAAAAAATATATATATTATCCAGCCCCAAATGTTTATGGGGTTGTTATTGATAAACCCTGCATTAAACAATCCCACAGTCGGTGCTGCGGTGAGCCGTGATGGTACCACTGCATTCCAGCCTGGGTGACAGAATGAGACCCTGTCTCAAAAAAAAAAAAAAAAAGTAAAAATTATTTACCCAATATTTGGCGAATCAGTGAGTGACAGCAGTTGTAGTGCTAGTGGGTTAAATCAAGGAATAACTGTTGGGAAGTGAAAATTTTAAGGAGCACCTCCTACCACCATGCAGTTCAAAAACAAAAAATAAGAAATAAAGTGGGCTTGCTGAGTGCTTTCATACTGCATCATTTATTGTGCATTTGTATGATTATTATATACTTTACAAATTTTCGTTTTACAGTAATTTGTATTCATTCGTTTTTCAACCTGCTTATTTCAGTTCAGTGTCTTGGGTAGCTGGAGCCTATCCCAGCAGCTCAGGGAGCAAAGTGGGAGCCAACCCTGGACAGGATGCCTTTTCATCACAGGGCGCACTCACACGGCACACACACGCATACTGGGACCATTTAGCTGTACCAATTCACCTAACGTGCATCTTTGGGAATTGAGAAGAAACCAGAATACCCAGAGAAAACTCATGCAGATATGTGGAGGACATGCAAAATTCACACAGACAGTGGCCCTGGTTGTAAATAATTGTTTTTCATCAATGTTATAATGAAATTACAGGCCGGGTGTGGTGGCTTACGCCTGTAATCCCAGCACTTTGGGAGGCCGAGGCGGGTGGATCACGAGGTCAGGAGATAGAGACCATCCCGGCCAACATAGTGAAACCTCATCTGTGCTAAAATACAAAAAATTAGCCAGGCTTGGTGGTGTGCACCTGTAGTCCCAGCTACTTGGGAGGCTGAGGCAGGGGATTTCTTGAACCCAGAAGGCGGAGGTTGCAGTGAGTTGAGATCGCGACACTGCACTCCAGCCTGACAACAGAGCAAGACTTCGTCTCAAAAAAACAAACAAAAAAAGAAATTACATTAGTTGAGGACCTGCTGTATGTGATATGAACAATGAGGATCAACTCTTTTTGTAATAGTTTTTTTACATATGTTATTTCATTTGTTTATTTCCTCTGTGAGGGTAAGTATTGATAGTCCAGTCATAGACTGGTAACACAGGCACACCATTAAAAATAATAGACATACAGTATGCAGTATTTTGTTTTACTTATGAAACTCCGTATTTTATGTATGATGTATTGAGTATGAAGAATAGTACATACTGTTTCCTTTTAACTTTATGTTTCTTGCCTTTGTATATTTTATATGAATAGCACTTGTCACTAACATAGAAAGCAGTAGAGGTGGAAGAGGGAGACTTGCCAGAATAAGTTTTTAATGTGAATCAGAGATTTTTATTAGGAATTGGGAGTGGAAGGAGAGAGATAGTATTAGAAAGTATGTATGCAGCAAAGGATGGAGAAACTGTCCTTGTTGTTAAGGCATCTAAGGATGCTCCAATTACTGGGGAAAACATACCAGGCTCAAAATGGTCTGATTATGCAAATACCTTCTAATACGTTTGTTTCTTTTGTTGTGCCTATAAAAGATGCCATTAACTTCATATTTATGTCACTAATAAACTTCTAGAATCCATGTAGTAGGGTGTAGTAGTGTGGTTAAGCTATGAAGAACAATGGTATTTATTTCCAAAACACTTATTTGGTATATTACATAGGATAGAGTATGTTTTCTAAGCCAAATAGTGTTAGGTTTTCATGTGCAGTTGCCTTACACATATACTAGTAGCCCTTACAAAATTTCGTCTGTCTTTATTATAAACATGTTGTAAGTGAGGAAACTAAGATTCCAAGAAATTAAGTACTGTTGGCCCTCTGTGTCTGGGGGTTCCACATCTATAGATCGACCAACCATGGACTGATGGATTGAAAACATTTGGGGAAAAAACAAAAAATAACCCAACAATGAAATAGTATAAATTTTAAAAATAATATAACAATATTTATATATCATTTACATTATGTTAGATATTATAATCTAGAGATGATTAGCATCCTTGGATTTTGGATTTTGGTATCCTTGGGGTATCCTGGAACCAATCCCTGGCGGATACCAAGGGATGACTGTAATATAATAACATCTAACAAGTGAAGGATTTGAACCCCAATGTAAGTAATTATGAAAACTATTTTTCTTCCACTAGAACTTTTTTCCCCAAAAATACTCTGGAAATACTGGAACAAATACTAAAATAAATGACCTTTATTTGAAGATCTTTTAAAAAAATTATAAGCCTGCCTGAGGATAGCAAAATTGTGTGCTTTTGCAAGGTAATTGTAGAACTCATTCTAAGGAAGCAGAGGTAATGTCTGTTACTATTTTCAGCTCCCTTTTTCTGTCCACTGTTGTCTAAATGATTCACTCAGTGTTATGCAGAATATGAGAAGTTATTTTATAAAGTTGATTTGTGGTATAGGCTTTACATATGTCTTTTCTTTTGGTCAA